AACATCAGAAGGAACAAACTCCAGACACGCCGCCTTTAAGAACTGTAACACTCACCGCGAGGGTCCGAGGCTTCATTCTTGAAGGCAGTGAGACCAAGAACCCACCAATTCCGGACACAGTACCATGAAGGAATGAAAATACATAACAATGTGATGTATCATGTTTTATTTCCTAGACTAGTGACAAATGAAAGCTAAGTGTAGCAAGGGTGCAGGGACACAGGCACATTTGTGGACTAGGTGTGAGTGTAAGCTGGGTTCGATGGTCTTTTGGCCAACATAGTGAACCCCTGTGTCTACTAAAAATACAAAAATTAGCCAGGCGTGGTGGTGCAGGCCTGTAGTCCCAGCTACATGGGAGGCTGAGGTGGGAGTATCGCTTGAACCTGGGAGACGGAAGTTGCAGTGAGCCGGGATCACACCACCGCTCACCAATCTGAGCCACAGAGAGACTGTCTCAAAAAATAAACCACAAGGAAGGGAGGTAGGGGGAGGGGGAGGGAGGGAGGAAAGAGAAAGAGAGAAAGGAAGGAAAGAGAAAGCAGGAAGGACGGAAAGAAGACGAAAGAACGAAAGAAAACGAAAGAAAAAAGGAAAGAAGAGAGAAGGAGAGAACAGAAGGGGCAGGTGCCCCTGGGAAGGGGAGAAGATCAAGACGCGCCTGGAAAGCGGACTCTGAACCTCAAGACCCTGTTCACAGCCAAGCGCGCGACCCCGGGAGGCGTCAACTCCCCAAGTGCCTCCCTCAACTCATTTCCCCCAAGTTTCGGTGCCTGTCCTGGCGCGGACAGGACCCAGAAACAAACCACAGCCCGGGGCGCAGCCGCCAGGGCGAAGGTTAGTTCCGGTCCCTTCCCCTCCCCTCCCCACTTGGACGCGCTTGCGGAGGATTGCGTTGACGAGACTCTTATTTATTGTCACCAACCTGTGGTGGAATTTGCAGTTGCACATTGGATCTGATTCGCCCCGCCCCGAATGACGCCTGCCCGGAGGCAGTGAAAGTACAGCCGCGCCGCCCCAAGTCAGCCTGGACACATAAATCAGCACGCGGCCGGAGAACCCCGCAATCTCTGCGCCCACAAAATACACCGACGATGCCCGATCTACTTTAAGGGCTGAAACCCACGGGCCTGAGAGACTATAAGAGCGTTCCCTACCGCCATGGAACAACGGGGACAGAACGCCCCGGCCGCTTCGGGGGCCCGGAAAAGGCACGGCCCAGGACCCAGGGAGGCGCGGGGAGCCAGGCCTGGGCCCCGGGTCCCCAAGACCCTTGTGCTCGTTGTCGCCGCGGTCCTGCTGTTGGTGAGTCCCCGCCGCGGTCCCTGGCTGGGGAACACTCATGCCCATCCCTGCTTTGTCCCCACAGGTCTCAGCTGAGTCTGCTCTGATCACCCAACAAGACCTAGCTCCCCAGCAGAGAGCGGCCCCACAACAAAAGAGGTCCAGCCCCTCAGAGGGATTGTGTCCACCTGGTATGTTCAAGATGGGTCTCTAATCCTTGCCCTTTCATTCACCGGCTTTTCTCTCCCCTCCCAGGACACCATATCTCAGAAGACGGTAGAGATTGCATCTCCTGCAAATATGGACAGGACTATAGCACTCACTGGAATGACCTCCTTTTCTGCTTGCGCTGCACCAGGTGTGATTCAGGTACAGAACATATGGACCCCATGCCTAAAGGTCACATTCCCAAAACCTTATGCTCTGTCGTCAGGTGAAGTGGAGCTAAGTCCCTGCACCACGACCAGAAACACAGTGTGTCAGTGCGAAGAAGGCACCTTCCGGGAAGAAGATTCTCCTGAGATGTGCCGGAAGTGCCGCACAGGGTGAGACAGGAGCCGGGGGCTCCCAGTAGCTCAGTCCCCCCTCTCCCTCTGTGTGTGTACCCAGGTGTCCCAGAGGGATGGTCAAGGTCGGTGATTGTACACCCTGGAGTGACATCGAATGTGTCCACAAAGAATCAGGTACAAAGCACAGTGGGGAAGTCCCAGCTGTGGAGGAGACGGTGACCTCCAGCCCAGGGACTCCTGCCTCTCCCTGTTCTCTCTCAGGCATCATCATAGGAGTCACAGTTGCAGCCGTAGTCTTGATTGTGGCTGTGTTTGTTTGCAAGTCTTTACTGTGGAAGAAAGTCCTTCCTTACCTGAAAGGCATCTGCTCAGGTAGGTGCTGGCTGAGGGCGGGGGCACAGGGCCCTTCCTGCTAAGGAGACTGCTTCTTTTTTAGGTGGTGGTGGGGACCCTGAGCGTGTGGACAGAGTGAGTTGATTTCTCCAGGAGCTGGGGGCTCACGGCTTTTTGCCTTCCCAATGTCTTTTTCCAGAGCTCACAACGACCTGGGGCTGAGGACAATGTCCTCAATGAGATCGTGAGTATCTTGCAGCCCACCCAGGTCCCTGAGCAGGAAATGGAAGTCCAGGAGCCAGCAGAGCCAACAGGTGTCAACATGTTGTCCCCCGGGGAGTCAGAGCATCTGCTGGTGAGTGGGGGACAGATCATTTTGTTTCCTGGCTGACCAGGACATTCCCCACTATGTGTTACAGGAACCGGCAGAAGCTGAAAGGTCTCAGAGGAGGAGGCTGCTGGTTCCAGCAAATGAAGGTGATCCCACTGAGAGTAAGTGTTTTGCTCCTGGAGATGCAGCAGGACACCTGGCTGTCTCTGTGGCTTTCTCCACCAGCTCTGAGACAGTGCTTCGATGACTTTGCAGACTTGGTGCCCTTTGACTCCTGGGAGCCGCTCATGAGGAAGTTGGGCCTCATGGACAATGAGATAAAGGTGGCTAAAGCTGAGGCAGCGGGCCACAGGGACACCTTGTACACGATGCTGATAAAGTGGGTCAACAAAACCGGGCGAGATGCCTCTGTCCACACCCTGCTGGATGCCTTGGAGACGCTGGGAGAGAGACTTGCCAAGCAGAAGATTGAGGACCACTTGTTGAGCTCTGGAAAGTTCATGTATCTAGAAGGTAATGCAGACTCTGCCATGTCCTAAGTGTGATTCTCTTCAGGAAGTCAGACCTTCCCTGGTTTACCTTTTTTCTGGAAAAAGCCCAACTGGACTCCAGTCAGTAGGAAAGTGCCACAATTGTCACATGACCGGTACTGGAAGAAACTCTCCCATCCAACATCACCCAGTGGATGGAACATCCTGTAACTTTTCACTGCACTTGGCATTATTTTTATAAGCTGAATGTGATAATAAGGACACTATGGAAATGTCTGGATCATTCCGTTTGTGCGTACTTTGAGATTTGGTTTGGGATGTCATTGTTTTCACAGCACTTTTTTATCCTAATGTAAATGCTTTATTTATTTATTTGGGCTACATTGTAAGATCCATCTACACAGTCGTTGTCCGACTTCACTTGATACTATATGATATGAACCTTTTTTGGGTGGGGGGTGCGGGGCAGTTCACTCTGTCTCCCAGGCTGGAGTGCAATGGTGCAATCTTGGCTCACTATAGCCTTGACCTCTCAGGCTCAAGCGATTCTCCCACCTCAGCCATCCAAATAGCTGGGACCACAGGTGTGCACCACCACGCCCGGCTAATTTTTTGTATTTTGTCTAGATATAGGGGCTCTCTATGTTGCTCAGGGTGGTCTCGAATTCCTGGACTCAAGCAGTCTGCCCACCTCAGACTCCCAAAGCGGTGGAATTAGAGGCGTGAGCCCCCATGCTTGGCCTTACCTTTCTACTTTTATAATTCTGTATGTTATTATTTTATGAACATGAAGAAACTTTAGTAAATGTACTTGTTTACATAGTTATGTGAATAGATTAGATAAACATAAAAGGAGGAGACATACAATGGGGGAAGAAGAAGAAGTCCCCTGTAAGATGTCACTGTCTGGGTTCCAGCCCTCCCTCAGATGTACTTTGGCTTCAATGATTGGCAACTTCTACAGGGGCCAGTCTTTTGAACTGGACAACCTTACAAGTATATGAGTATTATTTATAGGTAGTTGTTTACATATGAGTCGGGACCAAAGAGAACTGGATCCACGTGAAGTCCTGTGTGTGGCTGGTCCCTACCTGGGCAGTCTCATTTGCACCCATAGCCCCCATCTATGGACAGGCTGGGACAGAGGCAGATGGGTTAGATCACACATAACAATAGGGTCTATGTCATATCCCAAGTGAACTTGAGCCCTGTTTGGGCTCAGGAGATAGAAGACAAAATCTGTCTCCCACGTCTGCCATGGCATCAAGGGGGAAGAGTAGATGGTGCTTGAGAATGGTGTGAAATGGTTGCCATCTCAGGAGTAGATGGCCCGGCTCACTTCTGGTTATCTGTCACCCTGAGCCCATGAGCTGCCTTTTAGGGTACAGATTGCCTACTTGAGGACCTTGGCCGCTCTGTAAGCATCTGACTCATCTCAGAAATGTCAATTCTTAAACACTGTGGCAACAGGACCTAGAATGGCTGACGCATTAAGGTTTTCTTCTTGTGTCCTGTTCTATTATTGTTTTAAGACCTCAGTAACCATTTCAGCCTCTTTCCAGCAAACCCTTCTCCATAGTATTTCAGTCATGGAAGGATCATTTATGCAGGTAGTCATTCCAGGAGTTTTTGGTCTTTTCTGTCTCAAGGCATTGTGTGTTTTGTTCCGGGACTGGTTTGGGTGGGACAAAGTTAGAATTGCCTGAAGATCACACATTCAGACTGTTGTGTCTGTGGAGTTTTAGGAGTGGGGGGTGACCTTTCTGGTCTTTGCACTTCCATCCTCTCCCACTTCCATCTGGCATCCCACGCGTTGTCCCCTGCACTTCTGGAAGGCACAGGGTGCTGCTGCCTCCTGGTCTTTGCCTTTGCTGGGCCTTCTGTGCAGGACGCTCAGCCTCAGGGCTCAGAAGGTGCCAGTCCGGTCCCAGGTCCCTTGTCCCTTCCACAGAGGCCTTCCTAGAAGATGCATCTAGAGTGTCAGCCTTATCAGTGTTTAAGATTTTTCTTTTATTTTTAATTTTTTTGAGACAGAATCTCACTCTCTCGCCCAGGCTGGAGTGCAACGGTACGATCTTGGCTCAGTGCAACCTCCGCCTCCTGGGTTCAAGCGATTCTCGTGCCTCAGCCTCCGGAGTAGCTGGGATTGCAGGCACCCGCCACCACGCCTGGCTAATTTTTGTATTTTTAGTAGAGACGGGGTTTCACCATGTTGGTCAGGCTGGTCTCGAACTCCTGACCTCAGGTGATCCACCTTGGCCTCCGAAAGTGCTGGGATTACAGGCGTGAGCCACCAGCCAGGCCAAGCTATTCTTTTAAAGTAAGCTTCCTGACGACATGAAATAATTGGGGGTTTTGTTGTTTAGTTACATTAGGCTTTGCTATATCCCCAGGCCAAATAGCATGTGACACAGGACAGCCATAGTATAGTGTGTCACTCGTGGTTGGTGTCCTTTCATGCTTCTGCCCTGTCAAAGGTCCCTATTTGAAATGTGTTATAATACAAACAAGGAAGCACATTGTGTACAAAATACTTATGTATTTATGAATCCATGACCAAATTAAATATGAAACCTTATATAAAAAGAGGTGTGGTTTTTGTCTCCCGCCCCCCAACC